ACTCAGGAGGAGTTAGGAAGGACACGACAGTGTGTGAGTGTGTGTGCGGGGAGGGTTAGATTTACAAGGCAGAGGGAAGTTTAGAAAGGAAAAGAGAAGGGAAGAGACGCTTTGGCTGGGAGGCAGGTTTAGGAGGGAGGTGCAGTGGTGCAGTGGAGGCGGTAGGTTTAGGAGAGGCGCGGAACAAGGGGAAGCCATAGGAGGGGTCAGCAGGGGTCCCTCAGCATCCTCTGGTTGCCTCTAACAATCAGGTACCCATAGCAAGCGGGACCGGGGCAACTTATGTTCTTTGCAGCGAGGGACCTTAGCAACCAAGGTGCGAGAAACACGCGATCATTGGCAACTTGGCAAGTGGATGTGGTAAACGAACCCTGAACACACTGCGACCCAGAAACCCACCAGCCTAGCGATACAGATCGCTAAGCAACAGCCCTCAGAATCCCACTCCCCGAAGCGCTCCCTACTTCCCGCCCCACCGCGGCCACCCTTGGGCCCCGGGGCCTGCAGCATTCAGCCAGGCCCCGGCGCGGCCCGACCCTCCTACCCGGATCCCCGACTCACGGTCTGGCTCTGCCATGGGCGCGGTGCTGAAGCCCTTGAGGCTGTCACCGACCGCTCTGTCCCGTCACCAACCACTGTGTCCCGTCACCGACTGCTCTGTCCTGTCACCGACTGCTCTGTCCCGTGACGGCACCAGAAATGGGAGTGGCCGTGATAGGGCACAGAACTACAACTCTCAGCAGACATTGCGGCCGCAGACGCGCTTTCGTACAACACCCAGAGCGCCCCAGTTAGGTAAGAAAGCGCGCGAGGACCGGACTACGAGTCCCAGAAGGCGTGGCGTCAGCAGCCATGTTGGTAAAGGGCGCCCGGAAAATGTGGGAACGGCTAGAGAGTTGTAGTCCTCCCGAATACTCTGATTGGTCAGGATGCAGTACGAGGGCGGGGTGTGAGCGATTCAGCATATTATCATTGGGTGAATCAGGGGGCGTGGTGGGGAATTTCCCGCAGGGCGGAAGCTCCAGAACTCCCGGCAAAGCCCAGCTACAGGCGGGCGACTGCGGGGGGCCCCTGAGGCGGCGGGGGCCATGGCTGGGGTCGCGTGCTTGGGAAAAGCTGCCGACGCAGATGAATGGTGCGACAGCGGCCTGGGCTCCCTGGGTCCGGACGCAGCGGCCCCCGGAGGACCTGGGTTGGGCGCGGAGTTGGGCCCGGGGCTGTCGTGGGCTCCCCTCGTCTTCGGCTACGTCACTGAGGATGGGGACACGTGAGTGAACCTTAGGCTGCCAAACGGAGCCCCTTTGCCCTCTCACCCCGGTCTTTGTCCCCAGGGCACTGCACTTGGCTGTGATTCATCAGCATGAACCCTTCCTGGATTTTCTTCTAGGCTTCTCGGCCGGCACTGAGTACATGGACCTGCAGAATGACCTAGGCCAGGTGAGCCACGAGGGATGGTGTAGGGCTTGGGGGACTCCCTACCGCCTGTCCTCTGCTTCTGCAGACAGCCCTGCACCTGGCAGCCATCCTGGGGGAGACATCCACGGTGGAGAAGCTGTACGCAGCAGGCGCCGGGCTGTGTGTGGCGGAGCGTAGGGGCCACACGGCGCTGCACCTGGCCTGCCGTGTGGGGGCACACGCCTGTGCCCGTGCCCTGCTTCAGCCCCGCCCCCGGCGCCCCAGGGAAGCCCCCGACACCTACCTCGCTCAGGGCCCTGACCGTACTCCCGACACCAACCATACCCCTGTCGCCTTGTACCCCGATTCCGACTTGGAGAAGGAAGAAGAGGAGAGTGAGGAGGACTGGAAGCTGCAGCTGGAGGCTGAAAACTACGAGGGTGAGGGTCGTCACCAGGGAAGGACTCAGCTCTCATCATCTGACGCCAATCACTCTGTCCCCAGGCCACACCCCACTCCACGTGGCCGTTATCCACAAAGATGTGGAGATGGTCCGGCTGCTCCGAGATGCTGGAGCTGACCTTGACAAACCGGTGAGCCCCAACCTCGGGGAAGATGCCGTCGGGGCCCTCTGACCTTTCTGTTGCACCCCCACAGGAGCCCACGTGCGGCCGGAGCCCCCTTCATTTGGCAGTGGAGGCCCAGGCAGCCGATGTGCTGGAGCTTCTCCTGAGGGCAGGCGCGAACCCTGCTGCCCGCATGTACGGTGGCCGCACCCCACTCGGCAGTGCCATGCTCCGGCCCAACCCCATCCTCGCCCGCCTCCTCCGTGCACACGGAGCCCCTGAGCCCGAGGGCGAGGACGAGAAATCCGGCCCCTGCAGCAGCAGTAGCGACAGCGACAGCGGAGACGAGGGCGTGAGTCAGGAGGAGAGACAGGGCAGCCCAGCTGGGGGGTCAGGATAGACCGGCAGGCAAGAAGCCCAAGAAGATAATTAGGCACCGACCTTGGGCTGCTGTTAGAGAACTCAGGCAGCAGCGCCAGTGACACGGGGCACTAGTCAGGAGAGACCTGGACAGGGGTGGTGGGAAGAGCTTGGGCAGAAGTGGCTGAAAAACTAAGGCAGTGGCAAAGGTAGAACTCAGGCAGGGGTGGAGAAAAGGCGTTGGTCGCAGTGATTGGTGAACACAGCGGGGGTGGGTGGTAGCGCTGGGGGTGATTTTAGGCAGCAAGAATTGGAGAACTCACACTGCGAAAAGAAAACCTTGGGTGGCAGTGATTTGAACACCGGCAGTGCTGGGGCAGGACCCGAGCCAGCGGTGGGGAGAGATATAGTCAGAGAACCCAGCAATACAGATCCGTCCTTGGGCAAGGCGCGGTGCTGGATGATGGGTGCGGAGGAATTTGGGTAAAGGCAGAGGGAAGGGGTGGAGGAGGGCCAGCTCAGTTGCCGAAACTCTGGAGTGGCGGCTGGCTAGAAATTGGTCTGTAGAAATGACCTTGAAAATGGAGTTCTGGCCAGGTGCGGTGGCTCACGCCTGTAATCCCAGCACTTTGGGAGGCCGAGGCAGGCAGATCACGAGGTCAGGAGTTCGAGACCAGCCTGGCCAACATGGCAAGACCCTGTCTCTACTAAAAATACAAAAATTAGCTGGGCGTGGTGGCGCATGCCTATAATCCCAGCTACTTGGGAGGCTGAGGTAGGAGAATTGCTTGAACCTGGGAGGTGGAGGTTGCAGTGAACCTAGATCACGCCACTGCATTCCAGCCTGGGCAACAGAGCGAGACTCCATCTTAAAAAAAAAAAAAAAAAAAAGAAAGAAAAGAAAATGGAGTTCTGAGAGCTAGGAAACTGGGAGGTTGAGCCAGGAGCAGGGGAACTTGGGCTTTGAGGCGAGACCTAATTCTTAGGGTGCTCTATGAGGACATGGGTGGTGGGCAAAGTGACAGCCGCCTGAGCCCCTCTGCCTGGTCCCCTTTGCCCCCAGGATGAATACGACGACATTGTGGTTCACAGCAGCCGCAGCCAAACCCGGCTGCCTCCCACCCCAGCCTCAAAACCTCTTCCTGACGACCCCCGCCCCGTGTGATTTGTTTCATTGTTAATATAATTTCCAGTTTAATAAACAAAACCCTAGTTCTGACAACCAGAGACCAGACTGATCTTGTCTTCCCAGTC